TTTGTAAAGAATGTGGGAAAAGCAGAGGCAAGAAAGGCAGGCCGAAGGTTATTGCAACAGCCCTGGCAAGAAAGGGTAGCTTGAATTACAACGGCAGTGGAAATGGAGAGAAGTGAATGGGTTTAGGATATATTTTGGCCCTGAAATGGCAGGGCTTGCTGCTGGAATAGACGTGGGGATGTAGGAAAGAGGAGTCACAGGTAATCCCTCGAGTTCCTTGTACTGTAACTGGAGTATATCTCCCTCCTGAGGGTAGCTAAGGAACGGGTTGGGACAGAGGGTTGGTTTTTTGCACCAAAAGATCTATTTTGGACATGGACATGTTATGCAAAGATGCTATTATCTCTTCTAGGGGCGATGCCCGTGAGCAACTGGATAATCAAATCTGGAGCATTTCAGTCTCAAACACCTCCTCAGAGTGATCCCAGGAGATCTCTGCAGCCACGGTGACATTTTCTTTATCTGAAGCGATGACACAGCTCACTGAATGCCATTCTTCCACATGCTGGAAAAGCGAGGTCTAGTGAACACAATTCCTTTCCGTGCGGAAAGTCTGAAATCTTTTTAACACTTCGGACACAGAGCATCGTAAGGTCCCAGAATAGAGGGTGTGAGCAATTTCAGCGCTCACCTCGGCCCAAGCGAAGCTCCAGCGGGAGCAATTGAGACCCAGGGACGAAGCTAGGGAGGGCCTGGCAGCCCCCGGCACTGGCCGGCAGGGGTAACCCAGGAAAAACAGTCTCCTGGCCTCTCGTTACCCGCTTCAGGCCCTCCGCCCTCCCCTGGCCTCTCGGGACGGCCGCGCTTACCTGAACCGAACTGTACGCACAAGCGCGCTCCTGACTCCAGGTGCACACCGTGGAGGCCTGAAACGAGAGCCATGACCGCGACGCGCTGAACAAACCAAGCCGCCAGTTTTCCGTCCCGTCCCGGCCCCGGCCCTGGCGAGGTGCGCATGCGCAGGGCCGGGAGCTAGGACCCCGCGGCAGGCGGGCGCGTCCGCGTCGCACGGAAGTCTCGCGATGTTTGCGTTTGAACCTCTTGGCGGGTGCCGGCCATGGCGGCTTCGCTCCCGGGACCTGGGAGCCGGCTTTTCCGCACATATGGGGCTGCGGACGGCAGGAGACAGCGGCGGCCGGGCCGGGAAGCCGCGCAGTGGTTCCCGCCGCAGGACCGGAGGCGTTTCTTCAACAGCAGCGGCAGCAGCGACGCCAGCATCGGCGACCCCTCGCAGTCCGACGATCCTGACGATCCCGACGACCCCGACTTCCCCGGCAGCCCGGTGAGGCGGCGGCGGAGGCGTCCCGGCGGCCGAGTGCCCAAGGACCGGCCCAGCCTGACCGTGACCCCAAAGCGCTGGAAGCTGCGAGCTCGCCCAAGCCTAACCGTGACCCCAAGACGCCTGGGGCTGCGAGCTCGGCCCCCGCAGAAGTGCAGCACACCCTGCGGCCCGCTCCGACTTCCGCCCTTCCCCAGCCGCGACTCCGGCCGCCTCAGCCCGGACCTCAGCGTGTGCGGCCAGCCCAGGGACGGCGACGAGCTGGGCATCAGTGCCTCCCTGTTCAGCTCTCTGGCCTCGCCCTGCCCCGGGTCCCCAACGCCAAGGGACAGTGTCATCTCGATCGGCACCTCCGCCTGTCTGGTTGCAGCCTCAGCCGTCCCGAGCGGCCTCCACCTCCCAGAAGTCTCCCTGGACCGAGCATCTCTCCCCTGCTCCCAGGAGGAAGCGACAGGAGGAGCCAAGGACACCAGGATGGTCCACCAAACCCGCGCCAGCCTCAGGTCAGTTCTCTTTGGCCTTATGAACTCAGGAACCCCTGAGGATTCTGAGTTTCGGGCAGATGGGAAGAATATGAGAGAGTCCTGCTGTAAAAGGAAACTGGTGGTGGGAAATGGACCAGAGGGTCCAGGTCTGTCAAGCACAGGCAAGAGGAGGGCCACAGGCCAGGACTCTTGTCAAGAGAGAGGGCTTCAAGAGGCCGTCCGGAGAGAGCATCAGGAGGCCAGTGTTCCCAAGGGCCGCATTGTGCCAAGGGGAATAGACAGGCTGGAGAGAACTAGATCAAGCCGGAAGAGCAAACATCAGGAGGCAACGGAAACCTCTCTCCTCCATTCCCACCGCTTTAAAAAGGGCCAAAAGCTGGGAAAAGATTCGTTCCCCACCCAGGACCTGACTCCTTTACAGAATGTCTGCTTTTGGACCAAAACCAGGGCTTCCTTCAGTTTCCACAAGAAGAAAATTGTGACTGATGTGTCAGAGGTCTGCAGCATCTATACCACTGCCACTTCTCTCTCTGGATCCCTCCTATCAGAATGTTCAAACCGGCCTGTCATGAACAGAACAAGTGGTGCTCCGTCCTCTTGGCACTCCTCCTCTATGTATTTGCTAAGCCCCTTAAACACTCTAAGTATTTCAAACAAAAAGGCATCTGATGCTGAAAAGGTTTATGGGGAATGCAGTCAGAAGGGTCCTGTCCCCTTTAGCCATTGCCTTCCCACAGAAAAACTGCAACGCTGTGAGAAGATTGGGGAAGGGGTGTTTGGCGAAGTGTTTCAAACAATTGCTGATCACACACCCGTAGCCATAAAAATCATTGCTATTGAAGGACCAGATTTAGTCAATGGATCCCATCAGAAAACCTTTGAGGAAATCCTGCCAGAGATCATCATCTCCAAAGAGTTGAGCCTCTTATCCGGTGAAGTGTGCAACCGCACAGAAGGCTTTATCGGGCTGAACTCAGTGCACTGTGTCCAGGGATCTTACCCTCCCTTGCTCCTCAAAGCCTGGGATCACTATAATTCAACCAAAGGCTCTGCAAATGACCGGCCTGATTTTTTTAAAGACGACCAGCTCTTCATTGTGCTGGAATTTGAGTTTGGAGGGATTGACTTAGAGCAAATGCGAACCAAGTTGTCTTCCTTGGCTACTGCAAAGAGCATTCTACACCAGCTCACAGCCTCCCTCGCAGTGGCAGAGGCATCACTGCGCTTTGAGCACCGAGACTTACACTGGGGGAACGTGCTCTTAAAGAAAACCAGCCTCAAAAAACTCCACTACACCCTCAATGGGAAGAGCAGCACTATCCCCAGCTGTGGGTTGCAAGTGAGCATCATTGACTACACCCTGTCGCGCTTGGAACGGGATGGGATTGTGGTTTTCTGTGACGTTTCCATGGATGAGGACCTGTTTACCGGTGACGGTGACTACCAGTTTGACATCTACAGGCTCATGAAGAAGGAGAATAACAACCGCTGGGGTGAATATCACCCTTATAGTAATGTGCTCTGGTTACATTACCTGACAGACAAGATGCTGAAACAAATGACCTTCAAGACTAAATGTAACACTCCTGCCATGAAGCAAATTAAGAGAAAAATCCAGGAGTTCCACAGGACAATGCTGAACTTCAGCTCTGCCACTGACTTGCTCTGCCAGCACAGTCTGTTTAAGTAAGCTAAATGTATCTTACTGCCCCGAAATGAGAGGAGACTGGTCTTGAAGCCTCTGGTGCTGTTTCAACCTCCATCCCCACAGGAGGGTGGAACTCCCATTCTCACAGGTTTCCAGTCAGCTTTTCAAACAAGAATTTTGTTTCCAAATGGAAACTGAAATATTTGTTGAAATGTTTAAATTTGCTGATAACAAATGTTCTGAAAGAAGTAAACTAGCCGGGCACAGTGGCGTGCGCCTGTAGTCCCAGCTACTCGGGAGGCTGAGGCAGGAGGATCGCTTGAGCCCAAGAGTTCATATCTAGCCTGGTCAACATAGCAAGACCCCTGTCTCTATTTTTTTAAATAAATAAACTACATGTGAAAACAAACGTTTATATTTATAAACCCTCTTTTTTTTTTT